CAGAGCCGCAGTGCGGCCGTGAGGCTTTTCCCCCGCGCCTGCGACCTGGATGGGGGACGTGGGAAGATGTCGCGGCGGAGGCTCCGGGTGGGTTGGGAGCGCGCGGCCGCCGCAGACCCGGTGTCTGCGAGCCGGAAGACCCCCCCTTTCGTTTCATTCACACGGACACCTCCCCTAGTTAGCCGTCTCCCACCCAACTTCTGGGCGCAGCGTGCTAAACCCCCGCAGAGGGGCTGGCGCCCTGGGGGGCGTGGCGTGGGGAGCGTGGGCTTTCCAGCGTGGGCCCCTCGGGGAGGGGGGCGGGGCCGAGACCCCCTCCAACTGGAGGGGCCGGGAATGGGCGAGCGGGTGCGGCGGCCGACCCAGCAGCTGCAGCCGCCGGACGGGAGAGCGGTCGGCGCTGCGGAAGGCCGAGGGTCGTGCAACGCCCGCGCTGGGCGCCCGCCCCGCAGTCCCCGCCCCGCAGGCCGCGGCTTCTCTCCCCGCCGCAGAGCTGGCGCGGCGCGTGTGGGCGTCGATCTCAGCGCGCACCGGCGCCCCACCCTCGCGCCGCGACGCCCTTCTGCCCGGCGCTGATAAGGACGCAGCTGGGGCTCCGCGCGGCCCGTGGGCCGCCCACTCGCGTTCAGTTTGCTGACCCCAGCGCGGCTCCCCGGGGATTCGCGGCCCAGCCGGTGGCGGCTGAGCCGGTGGCTTGTTGGTGAGTGGCTCGGGCGGGGACCGGGGTGCCGGGTTGGGGATGTAAGGAGGCTGCGGACAGCTGTCTAACGCAGAGAGCTGGTGAACTACTACGTATCCAAACTTGAAAGAAGTGGTGTCCCAGGACCCCCCAGGCCGAATTTCTTCCGGACTTAATGGTCGGTTTTCAAACTTCCGTGTGGACAGAAACGACCTCCGGGATTCGGCCGTCTGTGACCCCCTTCAACTGACCCACAGTTGTCTTCCTGGAAGGAGCAGCCGGCGCTCCCTTCCCTCTCTCTAGAGCATCCTTTGGCACGCATGTGCTTTTTTTTTTTTTTTTCTTGGTTTTGGGACAGTGAGAGAAACTGAAAATGAACATTCAAATACAGGCGTTTTTCCTCTGCTCTCGGGTGTTGGTCTCGGGCGCCTATGAATATTTACATTGTGCTGCAGATTGAAGGCGCTTACTGGGAACGCGTTGTCCTGGGTTCTTTCACTACTGCCTGGAGCACAGGCAGACGGAACTCACAGAAGAGCTGGACGGTCCGGCTCTGGCCCGACTGCGTAATTGTACCGACTGACATTCTGTGTTTAATAATCAAGAAAGCTTTTGAAAGATAAGTGGTGGTGGAGGAGCCTTTTCCCGAATTAGTGGAGTGGGAGTAAAAATTCCATAGTTTAGAATTGTCCGTACTTTCCCCATCCTTTTCTTCTCTCCCAAATACAATAAAATAGGGCTGTGTGTTTCTCTACCTCTGCTCTCCAAACTCGGCTTGTTCTACCCTGGTTTGTCATCAGAAGCATGTGGGCCAGCCCTTCCTGCCCCCACCTCTTCTGTGGCACATGCCAGGAGTCAAGGAGAAAGGTTTTCTGGCAGGTTTTCCTTGATGTTCCTTTTGATTATTGTTGACCAAAGGAGTGAGTGACCAGCTGAGCACCAAGACCCTCATTCTGAGCACCAGAACCACTGGTGCAGAACCACTCATTCTGAGCACCAGGACCGCTGGTGCAGAACCACTCATTCTGAGCACCAGGACCACTGGTGCAGAACCACTCATTCTGAGCACCAGGACCACTGGTCCTCGTTCAGGAAAGCCCTGAGCTCCAAACTGACGGCCAGGAACATGCTCTCCCCTTAAATACACTGTGAGATGAAGCCTATATACTCTTTTTTCTTGGCTCCCTTCAAGAGACTAGAACGTCTTTTTTTTGGTTATTGTTGTTTTGTTGTTGCGACGGAGTCTGGCTCTGTCGCCACGCTGGAGTGCTGTGGCGTAATCTCGGCTCACTGCAACCTCCGACTCCCTGATTCAAGCGATTCTCCTGCCTCAGCCTCCCAAGTAGCTGGGACTACAGGCGCGCCACCACGCCCAGCTACTGTGTGTGTGTGTTTGAGTGTGTGTGTTTCAGTGTGTGTGTTTGAGTGTGTGTTTATGTGTGTGTGTATTTTAGTAGAGACGGGTTTCACCATGTTGGACAGGATAGTCTTGATCTCCTGACCTCGTGATCTGCCCACCTCGGCTTCCCAAAGTGCTGGGATTACAGGCGTGAGCCACCGCGCCTGGCCGAGACTAGAACTTCTAGGGGTGTTTCTGACACCAAGGAAAAAGTACAGCGGGCTGTTTAGGCAGGAGAGCTTAGGAGGGGGCCAGGGGCAGCTTTGAAGACCCTTAACGAACGTTCTAAGATTTTTTGTCTGCCAATTAACTAAAAGTTAAGTACGTGATCACAGCATCGCCTTATTGAAATTTCACATAGTTGAAAGATGCTCAACTGAGCTACAGCCTCCTTGGGAGAGTCCATCACTCAAACACAACTCTGATGGGTCATGAGTAGCACTCAGGGGACTTGAGGAGACATTCCCATCTTCAGAGCCCAGCCATGACAGCTCTGCATTTTACTCAGAGCTGGGCACTTGTCAGCCTTAGCAGCTACCTCATCCTGTTGCTGAGGTTTCCAACCTGTAGCTGAGATCTTACATACAGGCCTGTCTCTGTCTGCCCAGGGGCAGATTGATGGGACTACTTAGCATTTTCCAGACAGAGTGGGGGCTAATCCCATTGTCCCTACTGGCAGTTGTCAGCTGTGAGAAACAGGCAGCCAATGTGGTCTGTTAGGGCTGCAGCATCACCTGCGTTCTCCTAGCGTACCTGGAGAGTGTGTGTTTGCATCTCTACTGCGGGCAGTACTGCAGCAAATCCATCGTTCTTTTGTGTATTCTCTATTTTAATTTCCATGTGGCTGTGGAAAGGGTTAGAATTCTGTCTGTACTCCACTTTTCCTGCCACCTCTTTCACATTGGACATCCTGGCCCAGGGGGAAACCCTATTGGAGTAAAGGTAGTAAAAGCATTAGCGTCTTGGCTAATCATTGCTGGCGAACCTATTCATTAGAAGCCGTTGGGGGGCTAGGATCCTTGTGTGTTACCCTTGGAAGAAATTAATCAGACAGCATACCAGGGACACTGTTGTACATTTTCTTTTGTTTCCTTTAACTTTTAAAAATAACATTCTTTTACATGGGGCATTGGTTAGAATCATCCCAATGCAGAGCTAACAAGTGTCACTTTTTACTTTGACAGTCGTTTATCTGGTACTTCCTCTGTGCAAAGCACAGTACTAAAACACGCACCTTTCTGGCTTTGTTGTTAGGAGACAGTGAGGTTGCATAACCTTGGAGTATATAGTCTTCCTTAGTCTTTGTCAGTATCTCTGTATTTGCATTGTGAGGTTTAGTGGCGCATCTGTCCATATACAGCACTGAATGAGTTACTGCTTTCTAGATTGGAGACTTTTTGAGCTTATCACCATTCTTAACAGGGATAATCTATAAATAAGTCAGCATATCTGGAATTGGAGGTAAATTGGAGGATTAACAGCTCTTCTATACATGAGATATTTTATGTACAGAAGTATTTTAAAATATGTAAGGATAAACTGCCAAAATTACCTGCACAGTCTTGAAAAAGAAGAGTTCAGATATAACTATAAACTGTAATTGACAATGAGTCATTTGCTTTAAGGGTGCCAACTATGAAAACAGCCTAGTTATGCCCCTAATGATAATTATGAAAACTCTTTCTAGAAGCCAGTTACATCTCAAGTGAGCTGTATGTCAGCTTGGAAAAATATTTTCTATTTTACTTATTTAAAAATTATTTGGTGGTGATGGCTGCACAACACTGTGAATGTACTTAATGCCACTAAATTGCACACTTAAAAGTGGTGAAAATGATTTTTTAAAGTATCCAATTAATAGCTGGAGATGCCATTTTCCTCCCATATAGAGGCAGTTTTCAGAACTCTAATATTCAAATGTTTCACTAAAATATTTGCTTTTGTAATATGGAGACAATTTAATAGATGATCACCAAGCATTGAGAAAGGACAGCTCTCACAAACTTTGATAGCAAAGAATGGAAATATTACAAGTTTGTTCCTAGCAGCCAGGGGTAACTTGGCATTTTATCTATAAACCCAATACATATTTTAAAGCAAATGTAATGCCTGTGAAAATAAAGGGAAATTATATGCACATATGATAACAGCTTGTTATTGTTATAAATAATAGCTAACTATGTACCAGGCATCTTGGTAAGGACCATACATGTGTTAGCTCTTTATTTTTATACAAACCAATGGAACAAGTATTTCCTCATATTGTAGATGAGGATGCTGAAATGTAGGTGACGTTACCAACCTCAGCTCATGTTGCACATCTTGAAAGTAGCAGAACTTTCTGAGAAAAAGCAGTCTATTCCTAGAATCTCCACTCTTATTCCCAAGGCAGCCCTGCCTTTTGGATGTAGTTCTGTGTAAATCATTTTGTAATATTTGAATTTGTGAGATCAGATTGTTTACTTCTGTGTAGTCTAAAATTATTTCATCAACTTGTGTTTGTAAGTATGGGCTTTGACAGTGGTGCTGTAAAAAGAAAATTACACCCCGAAGTGCCGTGTAAAAAGCCATTGTGTATGGCCCTTTGTGATCTGGAGGAAATAGTCCCCTTTCCACACTCCCATCTAGTTGGGGTACTCACTCAATAGCCTGCATGGCGTCCTTTCTACACCCCACTTACCTGTTCTCGTATCTGAAGAAATTTAGTAGTTTTGACCTCTCTTTCACATCAGATCGGTAACAGCCCAGCATGAAAAACAAACGTGAAGTTCCATAAAAATGCAACCCACTAAAGTAAGTTGGTGACTGTGTATAAGGGACATGTGGCAGATGTGACATGGGCAGCGTGTCCTTGGGCGTATCTCTTCTTTGCTAAAAGTGTCAGAAGCAGAAGAGGTAGGTGATGGTTTCCAAAGAGTGGCTTAACTAGAATCTAAGATGATAGAGGTCATTTAATGTGTTCTCCTAATTTTACAAATGAGAAAACTGAAGTCTGGTGAGGCAAAGTGACTTGTCTAAAACTATAAGCAGTAAAGCTTGATTTAGGGCTGGAATCTCATTTTTCATATCTGCTGTTCTTTTCTCTATTTGGGGGAAAGCCACATCACCAAGTAGAGCATAAATATGGTGGCCCTGATTCCAGGGAAATGAGCTAGGCCATTATTATATCATCTCCAAATGCCCTGTCTTATCCGTCCAAGGTGCAAGATGCCTTTTTTGACCCACTGATTGGTAGGAGACATGTCCAGACTGGAAAAAGGTAGGGTCACTCATGCCTAATGCTCCAGCAGTTAACTGATTTGATATTTATTTTATCTTGCTAGGTTTGGAAGAGGACAGTTGCCCTTTATTCTGGCGGCAGATAGCAGCAGGTGAAAAAGTGCTACACAAGTTTGATGTTTGTGTCTTCTTCTCCAAGGCCAAGAAATTATCTCCATAGGAGGCAACAGTACTATGCATGTTATGAATTGTGTCTCCTTGGTCAGTGATAAAGAAAATGGGAATATTGCCACAGCACCTGGATTCATGATTGGGCAGACACCTCCTCCAGCACCTCCTCCACCTCCTCCTCCACCCCCTCCATCTCCACCATGTTCATGTTCAAGGGAAGAGTGTCCTTCCTCCCCTCCTCCACCCCCACCACCTCCACTTCCTGGGGAGCCTCCCATCCCACCTCCCCCACCAGGCCTACCCCCAACTACTCACATGAACGGCTACAGCCACCTTGGTAAGAAAAAGCGGATGAGAAGCTTTTTTTGGAAAACTATTCCGGAGGAGCAAGTTCGAGGCAAAACCAACATCTGGACCTTGGCAGCCAGGCAGGAACATCACTACCAAATTGATACAAAGACCATTGAGGAGCTCTTTGGGCAGCAGGAAGACACCACCAAGTCTTCCCTTCCTAGGAGAGGAAGAACTTTAAATTCATCCTTCAGAGAAGCTCGAGAAGAGGTAAGAATGCAAGGTGGAGGGCTAATCCTCCAGTAATCCTATGTGTCCTTATTTTTTTTTCCAGATTACTATTTTGGATGCAAAACGGAGCATGAACATTGGGATATTTCTTAAGCAATTTAAGAAGTAAGATTTTGCACACATTTGAAACTTTAGTCTGAAATGGAATGTGATTCATTGTCTTTTCAAGGTCTCCTCGGTCCATTGTAGAAGATATTCATCAAGGAAAAAGTGAGCATTATGGATCAGAGACCTTGCGAGAATTTCTTAAGTTTTTGCCAGAGTCAGAAGAGGTAAGAAATTCAGCGCATGAGTTGTAGATGTTTTATATACCCCCCCTTTCCATTTGTCTTTTAGGTAAAGAAGTTAAAAGCGTTTAGTGGCGACGTGTCGAAGCTGTCTCTGGCAGATTCCTTTCTGTATGGCTTAATTCAGGTGCCAAAGTAAGGATACAGTCGCTGGTTATTATTCTTCAAAATTCTACAGTTTTACTTTTTTATTTTTCAGCTATTCACTTCGGATTGAAGCCATGGTGCTAAAGAAGGAATTTCTACCTTCTTGCTCTTCTCTATATACAGATATAACAGTTTTAAGAACTGCTATAAAAGGTGAGTCAACATATGATCCTTCGCAGAATTTGTCTAAGGTGCTGTGATGTGTTCTTTTTGATAGAACTGATGTCATGTGAAGAGCTACATTCAATATTACACTTGGTGCTCCAGGCTGGGAATATCATGAATGCAGTAAGTAAAATCCAAAACAATTGTAATGTTATATAATTTTTTCTTTTTGATTTGTCTTCTTTAGGGAGGGTATGCCGGCAATGCAGTAGGATTTAAACTGTCTTCTTTGCTCAAATTGGCAGACACAAAAGCAAACAAACCTGGGATGAATCTCCTGCACTTTGTTGCACAGGTATGTGGAAATGATTAGGACTTAGAGAACGCCATAGTGAGATAAAATTCTGTTTTTGTTCCAGGAAGCCCAAAAGAAAGATACCATTCTTCTAAACTTTTCAGAAAAATTGCATCATGTTCAGAAGACTGCTAGGTGAGCAAGTGAATTGTGAGAATTCAAGATTCCCAACTGCCCACTCTCCCCTTTCTTCTTTTAGATTATCTCTGGAGAACACGGAGGCAGAACTGCACTTGCTGTTTGTCAGGACAAAATCACTAAAAGAAAACATCCAGCGGGATGGTGAACTTTGTCAGCAGATGGAAGATTTTCTTCAGGTTTGTAGGTGACTCAAGTCAGTCCCTCTAATACCTCAGTGTGTGTTCGTTTGTTTTTCCGCAGTTTGCCATAGAAAAGCTGAGGGAACTGGAATGCTGGAAACAAGAGCTCCAGGATGAGGCCTACACCCTTATAGATTTTTTCTGTGAAGACAAAAAAACCATGAAACTGGATGAATGCTTTCAGATATTTAGAGATTTCTGTACCAAATTCAACAAAGCAGTTAAGGTACATCTGGCAGCATCTGTGTCTTGGGGTTGCATGCATCTTCGGGCTTCTCTCCATCCCTCAGGACAACCACGACCGGGAGGCGCAGGAGCTGAGGCAGCTGCAGAGGCTGAAGGAGCAGGAGCAGAAGCAGCGCTCCTGGGCAACTGGGGAGCTGGGGGCATTTGGCCGGAGCAGCAGTGAGAATGATGTGGAGCTGCTGACCAAGAAGGGTGCAGAGGGCCTGCTCCCTTTCCTGCACCCCAGGCCCATCAGCCCCTCCAGCCCCTCCTACCGGCCCCCGAACACCCGCCGCTCCCGCCTCTCCCTGGGTCCCTCTGCTGACCGGGAGCTGCTGACCTTCTTGGAGAGCTCCACCGGCAGCCCTGAGGAGCCCAATAAGTTCCACAGCCTGCCCCGGAGCAGCCCCCGGCAGGCCCGGCCCACGATAGCCTGCCTGGAGCCTGCAGAAGTGAGGCACCAGGACTCCAGCTTTGCACACAAACCTCAGGCCTCGGGGGGCCAGGAGGAGGCCCCCAACCCACCCTCAGCACAGGCGCACCAGCTTGCAGCCGCCCAGCCTGAGAACCATGCCTCTGCCTTCCCCAGAGCTCGGCGCCAGGGCGTCAGTGTCCTCCGAAAGAGGTACAGTGAGCCGGTGAGCCTGGGCTCAGCACAGTCCCCTCCTCTCTCGCCATTGGCTCTGGGAATTAAGGAGCATGAGCTGGTGACAGGGCTGGCCCAGTTCAACCTCCAGGGTTCCCAGGGCATGGAGGAGACCTCCCAGCTGACTCTGAGTGACTTCAGCCCGATGGAGCTAGAGTCTGTGGGGCATAGGGGCCCGCAGTCCCTCAGTGCCAGCAGCAGCAGCCTGACACCCATGGGCAGAGATGCCCTGGGGAGTCTCAGCCCAGCGCTGGAGGATGGCAAGGCTGCCCCCGATGAGCCTGGAAGTGCAGCTTTGGGATCTGTGGGTAGCAGCGACCCTGAGAACAAAGATCCTAGACCTCTGTTCTGCATCTCGGACACCACCGACTGCTCACTGACCCTGGACTGCTCAGAGGGAACCGACTCCAGACCCAGAGGCGGGGACCCGGAGGAAGGCGGGGAAGGGGATGGCTCCATGTCCTCTGGGGTTGGAGAAATGGGGGACAGCCAAGTCTCCTCCAACCCTACATCCAGCCCCCCTGGGGAGGCTCCTGCCCCCGTCTCTGTGGATAGTGAGCCCAGCTGCAAGGGCGGCCTGCCCAGGGACAAACCCACCAAAAGGAAAGATGTTGTAGCACCAAAGAGAGGCTCCCTGAAAGAGGCGTCTCCCGGGGCCTCCAAGCCCGGGAGCGCCCGGCGGAGCCAGGGGGCAGTGGCCAAGTCTGTGCGGACCCTGACCGCCTCAGAGAACGAGAGCATGCGCAAGGTCATGCCCATCACCAAGTCCAGCAGAGGCGCCGGCTGGAGGCGACCAGAGCTGTCATCCCGGGGGCCCTCCCAGAATCCCCCCAGCAGCACAGATACTGTGTGGTCACGCCAGAACTCCGTGCGGAGGGCCTCCACAGGCGCCGAAGAGCAGAGGCTGCCGCGGGGGAGCAGCGGCTCCAGCAGCACCCGTCCGGGGAGGGACGTTCCCCTGCAGCCCAGGGGTTCTTTCAAGAAGCCCAGTGCCAAACCACTCAGGAACCTCCCCAGACAGAAGCCTGAGGAAAATAAGACCTGCCGCGCCCACTCCGAGGGCCCTGAGAGTCCCAAAGAAGAGCCCAAGACCCCGTCAGTGCCCAGCGTCCCCCACGAACTACCCCGTGTCCCGAGCTTTGCCCGGAACACAGTGGCCTCCTCCTCTCGAAGCATGAGAACAGATCTTCCTCCCGTGGCCAAAGCCCCCGGCATCACTCGGACAGTGTCGCAGCGGCAGCTGAGGGTGAAAGGGGACCCCGAGGATGCCGCTCCCAAGGACAGCAGCACTTTGAGGCGAGCCAGCAGTGCCCGGGCCCCCAAGAAGCGCCCAGAGTCTGCGGAGGGTCCCAGTGCCAACACGGAGGCCCCTCTGAAGGCCAGAGGGGCTGGGGAAAGGGCCTCCCTCCGTCGGAAGGACTCCAGTCGGACCACGCTGGGGAGAATCCTCAATCCCTTACGGAAGTGATGGGTGCCTGTCCTCTCCTGCCTCCTGGGATTCAGACGGTGAAGACTGACTTCTGGGACGAGGATGGGGAAAGAGGCAGCATGTCTTTGTTACAGATAAAGCAGCCACTGGTGCCACTGCTAGTGACGCTGTTGGGATGGCACAGTCCAGGAGGCCTGTGGACTGCAGCCTGCTGTGCTGAGCCCTGCTGCAGTCCAGCGTCCAGATGGATGCACGTTCACTACTGTGACGGCCGCACCTCCCCCATGCACCCCACCCTCCCCCAAAGCCCGGATCCCGAGAAAGATTTAGTAGGAGTGTAAAGTGACATTCTTATGAAACAAGTCAAAAAAGTTTTTTTCAGGCCAGTTTTTATATATCAAAGACTTTCTTTTTAATATAAAAATTAGCTAGGTGCAGTGGTTCATGCCTGTAATCCAGCACTTTGGGAGGCTAAGATGAGTGGATTGCTTGAGCCTAGGAGTTCGAGACCAGCCTAGGCAACATGGAGAAACCCCGTCTCTATCAGAAATACAAAATTTAGCCGAGTGTGGTGGCACATGCCTGTGGCCCCAGCCACTCTGAACGCTGAGATGGGAAGGTCACTTGAGCCCAGGACCCCACCACTGCACTCCAGCCTGGATGACAGAGTGAGACCTTGTCTCAAACAAAACAAAACAAAAATGAAATGTTCTAGTTTTGGTTCCTTTTGCAGAGTGAAATGCCTCCCAGGAAAAAAATACATATGTATTTTTTTGCGACAGGGTCGTGCTCTTGTCTCCCAGACTGGACTGCAGTGGCACAATCATAGCTCACTGCAGCTTTGACCTCCCAGACCCAAGTGATCCTCCCACCTCAGCCTCCCTCAGAGCTGGGACTACAGGCGTGCACCACCACGCCTGGTTAATTGTTTTTTTTTAATTTATCTTTTGTAGAGATGGGATCTCACTATGTTGCTCAGGCTGATCTCGAGCTCCTGGGCTCAAGTGATCCTCCCACCTCAGCCTCCCAAAGTGCTGGGATTACAGGTGTGAGCCACCACACTTGGCCAGTATATCCTCAGTATGAAGATATTTTTATCTTCCTGTGTTCTCTGGCTTCAGAGTTTCACCTGCCCACACAGGGTCCGTTGCTGGCAACTGGACTTCCCCATAAGCCTTGGGTATCCTGTGATGGGCTGTGTCTCCCTGAAGATTGTCTGGCTTGCCCACTTCTCCGTGCATGACTCTGGGTGTGAGTCTGTCTAGGAACAGGAGGGAAAGTTGGACTCAGACAGAAATCAGATGCTTCCATGTATTCAGGGCGCGCATTGTGAGCAGTGGAGTATGAGCCTTGAGGGCCTCATGGTTGCAGGGCAGGCTTCCCTGCAGATGGGTGGCAGCCCCTGGTAGAATGCTGGATTTCTCTGGAATCTAGAAGTGCCATATTTTAGTGGAAAGGCATCAGGGCTGTTTGACAGTGTGCGTCTTTCCAATCCCATGTTCCTCCATTCGTGTGTCTGTTATAAAACTGAGTGAAGGCTGCTATGACCTGTGTTCACTCTGGTTACAGGGAGGTGCAAACCATTCTGTCTCCCAGCCTTTCTTCTCTCTTTGTGTGCTCCCAGCACTTCCTTCTTTTCTAACATGGCCTGGAGAGAGTCTCTCTCTCCTTGTCTCTGTCTCTTAATAATAGTTTTTAACGTGGACATCTCTTCCTTGGTACAGTGGTTTTTAAATACTGAGAAGAACCAAGTCAGGTTTTTTAAAGCAGACTAAAAGCATGAAATTGCTTTCAGAAGAATGTATATCATCGGGAAAAGTTCGGGGGCAGAGTGGGGGAATCAGGCTTTATTCAAAAGAAACAGTTGAAAACATGGGACTTTTTCTACCCAATGCCCATTTCACGACTCCTCTGAGACTAATTGGGAAACGGGGAAATTCTTGGAATTTTTTTTTTAAGAAACTTTTTTGTGTTTTTTTTAATTTTAGGTCACTTATTAGTGAAACCTCATTTTAGATCTGACATTGGTAGATAGATGGATTTAGGCAAATATGATGCGTTTGTGGGGAATCCACGTGGTTGACGTTAGAACCTCCCTTCTGCAGACTGTTGCCTGTCATCTAAGCGAATTGGAAATGCTGAGCTTCCATAAGTCAGCTGAGTTTTAAAGGTAAACGTTATGGCTGAAATAGTAAAGCACCTGACCACAAAACCTCTTGTAAAAACAGCCCTGAGTAGGTATTTCCAGGGCTCCACAAAGTTGCTTATGGGAATCCTGAGCTGCTTTTCACCATCTCAAGAAGCCTAAGAAGTTATATATTTAATCAGGTAGACAAAACAGTTCAAAGCATAAGGTCCATGGTGGTGGAAAATGGATGCAAGTGATTCTAAGTTTGTGGATTTGTGGATAGCAGAGGGATCGGGACCTCTTGGAGGAACCCTGGGTACCAAGCTCCCAGGCCCTTCCTCTATCATGGATGCTGGGTGACTTTGGGAAGTCACCACCTCTTCCCAAGCCTGTTTCCCATATCACAGATGTGGGGCCATGGCCTCGATGATGGTCTCCACAGGTCTTTCCACCTCTGTGAGTCCAAGTCAGGTCAATCAGCAAGGACCCATCTCTGCCCTGGGTCAGCTCCTCAGAACCAACCCCCAGCATCTCTAAAGCAAAAGCCTCACCTCAAGGGCTGCTCAGAAGAGAGCACCTTCAGCATGAGTTGTTGCTGGAAGATCTAATAAGCTGTGTTTCCTGGGAAGTGGTGCTTTACTTAGCCCTGTGGACAACTTCTCTATGCATCTGTGTGAGCAGATGATCATTGTATTACCTTTTATCGGTAGTAAGCTTGGAAAAATAATTTAAGAATACAATGGAGAAATGTAAATAAGTATCTATGTAAATTTGTTTAAAATAAACTGAATGTATTTAATGGTCCATTTATATGTTCTTTTATGTAACATGTAGTTTAATAAAGTTCCTGTTTATGAGAGTCATGTTTCATCTCAGCTTCTTCCATGGATG